ACTTAGAATGCCTAGTGCAGGCCTCTGGTGTTCACAGATGTCCTTTCAGTACTTAAAAAGTAGTAATGTTGGCCGCGCGTGGTGGTTCATGCCTGTAATCCCAACACTTTGGGAGGCTGAGGCGGGTGGATCACGAGGTCAGGAGTTCAAGACTAGCCTGGCCAAGATGGTGAAACCCCGTCTCTACTAGAAATACAAAAAAAAATGCCTCTGTAGTCCCAGCTACTCGGGAGGCTGAGGCAGAAGAAATGCTTGAACCCGGGAGGTGGAGGTTACAGTGAGCTGAGATCATGCCACTGTACTTCAGCCTGGGCAACAGAGCAAGATTCCGTCTAAAAAAAAAAAATAGTAATGTTTAGGTGATATGAATGACTGTTTATTTTGAGTTAACTGAAAAACTATTGATTTAGTACACTAACACTGAAACCTTAAGTACAGGCTAAGGATAACAAATCCTGTTATCCTTAGTTAAGTTACTTAAAAAAGAAAGATAAAGAACAGAAAAGGGCCTGAATAGCATCTGTATGCAAACTAATCTGGAAAATGGGAGGAGATATCAAGAGAATGACAAATTAAAGGAAGTCTTTGTGATCATTAGAAGATAATTACTTTCACAGATCTTAATTATAGCATAATTATAGCTTTTTCTTTCTATCAAAAACTGCACTCTGAGAATTTTCTTGCCAAAACAGGAATTGAGAAACTTTGGATGTTATGAAGTAACTCTATTAAATTATAAGAGTGTGTGTGTGTGTGTGTGTGTGTGTGTGTGTGTGTGTGTGTATTTTAGGACTGGCATAAATCCAGGATGCCAAAAAACATTTTAAGGTGGTTATGGTTCAAAAATAGTTCATAATATCATTAAATGTATAATAGGCTGAGTAATATATAGAAATAGTATGTTATCAATCAACATTTATTGGGCACCTGATTTGAATTAGTCATTAAGATAGAACACTTCTTTTATAATTAAATTAGTGAAAGAGAAGATAAACCACTTTTATGAGGTTTATCTTCTCTTTCACAAAATGATACCAGGCATCATATAAATGGGAATCTGGAAGACGGGAAAACTCGCTGTGGGTTTGAATGAGTCAATATACAGAATTTAGGAACTGTGTTGAGGCTTATGTGAAGTGTTCATATAAGGGAACACTTGGAAAACAAAAGTTGAAAAGTTAGGTTAGGGGCCAGAATGTTGGAGATCTTGCCTTTCTTCCTCTACTGTCCTTCCCCCAACTCCACCCCCTCAATAAACTAAGGATAAAATGATAGGCTAAACTGAGGTAGTAGTAGTAGAAATGGAAAGCAAATTAGACTCACTGAGAAGTTTGTGAACAGGTGGTGAGATAACCTAGTATAAAGTTGTTATTAAATATTAGAGTGTAATGTATAATAAAAGTTTGGGTCTTTAAATGCAAATTAAAATAATGAAACACTTGATTCTTGACAGTGCTTTCATCTCCTTGAAACCCATATCCTTCCACATTACTGTCTTATAAGCATAATCCCTGGATTGCTAGTATCAACCTAAATTTCAGCTGCCTTATTGTGTGAATTGCTTTTATATCAGTTGGTGTCACCATTATTCATCCATACAGTCATCTAATTCAGAATTCTGTGAGGAACCCTAGACTTTCCTCACTATTTTACCCTGATATTCCATTAGTCACTCAATTCTGTTTAGTCTGCTAACTAGCTGTCAATATAATTCCTTTTCTTTAATCCATACTGCTTAATTAACCCAAATCTTCTCTTTCCTACATAATATAGTAGCCTACTAATAGCTCATATTTCCCCAGCCTCCCCCACCCCACTCTACTTTCTAATGGATGTCAGAAATATTTTCTTAAAAGACAAATATAATTATTTTACTATTGCCCATTGTTTATATAATATCAAAGCTCTTTACTCTGACATTCATGATGTGACTCTTGCCTATGTCTCTAGCCTTATTCCCTGAGAAAGTTTCAGGAATCATGTAGAACAACATAGTTCCCTCGATGTGTCATGTCTTTGTATTTTATATTTCTTTTTACTGGTATTGTTGTATCCACATAGACTTAACTATCCTTTTCTACGTATCCTGACAAATTTCTGCTCCTTCCCAAGATTTATCTCATCTGGAAGGCTGTTTTAGTCCATACTCTTGCAGGCAGAGTGAGGCTTTCCTGTTTTGGTTACTCCCGTTATAGCTCCTAACATACATTGTAATTGTGCATCCATACTTATTTACCTGGCATTTCCTTGAAGTCAGCACTTGTGCTTCATTTATCTTTGTATTTTCAAGTACTTAGTTCAAGACTTTCCAGAAAATGAGCTTGTCTTAGTCCATGCAGGCTGCTATAACAAAAACCAAAGACTGGGTGGCAGAAACAATGAATATTTATTTCTCACAGTTCCGCAAGCTGAGAAGTCCTAGATCAGGGTGCCAGCAAATTGTGTCTAATGAATGTCTGCTTCCTAGTTCATAAACAGCTATCTTTGCACTGTGTCCTCAACAGGGCAGAAGAGGGCCAGGGAGCTCTTGGGGTCTCTTTTATAAAGGGCACTAATCCCATTCATGAAGATTCTACTCTTATGACCTAATTACCTTCCAAAGGCCCCACCTCCTAATACCATCACATTGGGGGTTAGGATTTCAACATACGAATTTTGAGGGGGGGGACAGGAACATTCAGTACATAACAGAGGTTTAAAAAAATAATCAAATGAATTAATAATTCTTCTTTTTAAAAGTTACAGTGTTTAATTTCAATCTTAGGTTTATTAATAACATTTATTTTTCATTAACTTGTATTATAAATTACAAAAACTTTGTTGTAATAATTGTCATTTATTTAAATGCCTATTTATCTCAGGTACCTTGCTAGTCACTTAAAAAATTATAAAAATTTCAAGTAACGCAAAAGCAGAAAAAATAGTGTAATGAAGCTTCATAAACCCATGACCAAATTTAATATTGGGAAGGTTTTATCACTCTTAACTTCATCAATCCTGTGTTGCTATTATTGCTGCTGAAATAATTAAATCTCAAAACTCATTTTCTTCTACCTGCTGTATACTTTAGTATACATTTCTAAAATATAAGGACATATTCTTATATAACTGCAGTGCCTCCTAACTTTTTGAATTTGCAGCAAGGGGGTCAGCTATCAGCAGGATCCAGTCGTACTGGATGAGGATGTCTTTGATCTGCTTCTTAGAAGCCTCATTTACGTATTTCTGGCAATAGGCTACCAGGGATTTGGAGACATACTGCTGGATAGCACAAATCTGAGCCACATGACCACTACTTTTCACATAGACACAGATGTCCACACCAGCAAACCACTCCTTGCCCAGAAGCAGAGGGGTCAATAATTTTTAAGACTATAAAGAGGTCCTGACATCAAGACGTTTGTGAACTGTTTACTTAAATGAGCATAAGAATGGTTTTAATTCTGATTACAGTAGGTTTTAAGTTTACCTGTGTACATTAAAGCACAATCTTGTAGTTTTCTGCTTATAGACTTGAGGATTGACAAAATAAAGCAGAAATGATGTCTTCATGCATTTACTATACAGATCAGATCTGTTCATTCTATTCCAGGTAAAAATGAAAATGTGACTGCTCCTTTCAAAACTAGGAATAAAGACTTCTGTTCTTTTAAGTTTTATTACAACTGAAGTTTAATGTAATTCAAAATAAAATCAAATATACTTGAATTTACACAGTTGTGATCCTGGGGGGCTGTGTGAAAGGTACTTTCTCAATTTAAATGAGAACATGAGTTCTTATTTCTGACTCAGTGCGTAAAGAAGTACTGGTTTCCATATGGCTAAATGCTTATAATTTGTTTTGTAAATCTCTAGAAATCAAATGCATTTAATATATTTCCCTGATTCCTCTAAGCTGAGTAAGTGACTTGTATTTTATCATTGTGTTTTGAAAAATCTGAAAACCATCCTGTCATTCTGTTCCATTGGAATAACCTAAAGCCTTTTGATTTTATAATACTATAGTCAAGCTGGTAGATGCTGAATATGGAAGCTTGATTTAAAACTCCACTTGTCCCTCATACACCAAGATAACTACATTCACAGCATATTTTTGTTTCTCCAAAAGTACTAGTAACTATCAACCATCGACTGAGTAATATTAGAATGTTATATAATTGTCTCTAATGGGAATTTTACTTTCTAAAACTTCCAATTTTAGTTTCTTTTCATCTAATTGAGACATTATTTTAATAGGTAAAGCTTTCTAAAATTCAAGGTGAAGTTTTATTGTTACACAATACAGAAACTTTTAAACAATTATTCATATAGAAGTAAAGACCTTCTTAATACTTTTTTGGGACCAGATCTTATAATTAGTGGTAGAAAAGCATATTGTCTTTATGTTACTAAGGAAGCAATAGTTAAGTGCTTATTATGGACTTGCATTATCTCAGCTACTAAGATTTATAGTTCTCTCCTCATTTTCTTGTGCTATAGCTCAAAATTTTACTAGCATATTCAACAGCTATATTTTGTATCTCTATAGCTCTATAAAAAGTGTTCAACACTTAAAAGCTTATACAGGAGGCTTTGTTGCCCAAGATTAGTGTCACAGCATGGAATATTACTGATTTTTAAGAAAGTGGTACAAATTATGGGAAATTATAGATACTGTTTGTTTTAATAACTAAGAAAATAAACAAATAGGCATCCAGAGGGCACATGGAAGACAGTAAGTAGATTGATGTTTAGGACTGTGTTTTATATATTGGTTTAACTTATTGGTATTTCTAATAAGAATACAGAGAACATTAATTTCCTTAAATCCACAGGATGTTCTTGTTCTGTTCAAGGAGGAGAAATGGATGAAAGAGCCTACAGCCAGACTCCTATCTCCTTAATTCAATTCAAAAAATATATGAGAATCTATTATTTTCACTTTGCTGAGCTGTAATGCTACAGATATTGTGTTAGAAATTGATTCTACTCTTTAAGGAGCTTATAGTCTGAAAGGAGCAATAAGATAATGATATATGTTAATAGCTATAAGAGAGAGAAACAATATAACTGAACCTTAAGAAATATAAATTTAAAGCTTTCATAGGAAACCTTGGGAGTTGGCAGGAGAGAAGGAAGACCAAAGGAGTTGGTATTTGAGACAGGGCTTAAGGGAAGTATGGATAGCATTTCAATAGAGAGAAAAAGGGAAGGCAGATCCTCAGGAATACACTGGTTCAAATATATCTAATTTCCACAGAGCACAGAAAAGACAAGTCATTTTAAAACTACCAATTACCTTTTAACTTTACAGGTGACTGTAGCTTTGATTTACATCACTCTGTGGCATTACATGGAAAGTGGAAAAAGTGTGTTCTTTGTCACTTGCCTCTGGGTGACACTGGACATGAATGTGATTTTAGATTTATTTCCAGTTTAAAGGACTAACTAGTAGTATAGTGCTAATGGTGTAGCTTAAAGACTGTCCTATAGCATTTGTTCTTAATTATTTCCACCTTTGTAGATTTGTATAATTCTGGGGTCATACAGGGTTCTAGAGCTACCTTGAAGTGGTCCTTTTGTTTTTAGAAGCTTGTCACTCCATAGTCAATGTATAAATATAACAACTTGTTTGCACTTAGAACAAGTTCACTATGTGTTCTAATGAGTAAAAATTAAGGGATTTTGTTACTGGCCAAGCAAAAGCTTATTTGGAAGCTCAGTTATACTGCACTGCAAATTAAACTCATTAGCTGCCCTTTGCTATGTGGATATACGTTTTTAATTCTTCATTCATTCTTCCAATTCTTTCAGTGCTGGAATGAATCCATTCATCTTTAAATACTTAACTGCTTCTACTACAATGAGTACTACTGCCAGTTTCCACTAATAATAGCAGTACTCATGGCTGCCATTTCCAGAGTACTCACTAGGTGAGCTTGTGTAGCTTTGGGCTCACAGTTAGTAAAACAAGTAAAATTTATGTAATGGTTCTTACCAAATGGCACACCAAGATTTTTTTTTTATGAAAGTTACTTAATCATAATATCTCATATTATTTCTTAGAACTCATTCTTTTGGAAAAGTGAAATAGAAAAACATACTACTATGCAAATGACCACTATTACATAAAGCTGTAAAAACTAGACCAGAAGTTTACCTCACATGTACACCATTCTAAGGTTGAAGTAGTCAAAGATGAACAAGGTACTGACCGACCGCCCTACAAAGAACTGATGATTCAGTAGAGAGAGAGGAGGTAAAGAAATTGCTATAATACAGTTGATAACTATTGATACATAAAACTTTTCTTTTAAAAATAGGATAAAAGAATCAGAGTGTCTCAACCCTTGACAAGAGGACCAAGTGCCTTTATTCCAGAGAAGGAAGTAAGTTTATCTGTCTTAAAATATAAAAAGTAAGTCATTTTGTTTTGTTTTTTTTGGTTATAAGGTTGTCCAAGCAAACACAGTGGATGAACGTACTAACTTTCTTGTGGAAGAATACTCTACATCCGGTCGTCTGGACAACATCACACAGGTCATGAGTTTACACACTCAGTACCTGGAGTCTTTCTTGCGGAGCCAGTTTTACATGTTGCGCATGGATGGTCCCCTTCCTCTACCATACAGGCACTATATTGCAATAATGGTGGGTGCTTATTTTCCTATGTTCACATAACATTTATCAATGAATTTTTTTCTTTGTGCTTTAGGCTGCAGCTAGACATCAGTGTTCTTACTTAATAAACATGCATGTGGATGAATTTTTAAAGACTGGAGGTATTGCTGAGTGGTTGAATGGTTTGGAATATGTGCCACAAAGACTGAAAAATCTTAATGAAATTAATAAGCTGCTAGCACATCGACCTTGGCTGATCACAAAAGAGCACATTCAGGTACTGAATGTTTCTTTGAAATAAAAAGGAATTATATTTGCTCTGATTTGCTTTCTTATTTCAGAAACTTGTCAAAACTGGAGAAAATAATTGGTCTCTGCCTGAACTGGTACATGCTGTGGTCCTCCTGGCACATTATCATGCTTTGGCAAGCTTTGTTTTTGGTAGTGGTATCAATCCAGAGAGAGATCCAGAAATCTCCAATGGATTCAGGCTAATATCAGTCAACAATTTCTGCGTTTGTGATCTTGCTAATGACAACAACATAGAGAATGCATCTCTTTCAGGCAGCAACTTTGGGGTTAGTTTTCTTAGCTATTTTTCTTTACTATTATAGCACCCAACATTATCTTATCTGTTTCCAGATTGTGGATTCTCTAAGTGAGCTAGAGGCCTTAATGGAAAGGATGAAAAGACTTCAAGAAGAAAGGGAAGATGAAGAGGCGTCTCAAGAAGAAATGAGCACTCGTTTTGAAAAGGAGAAGAAAGAAAGTCTTTTTGTGGTCTCTGGAGATACTTTTCATTCATTTCCTCATTCAGGTGCTTTTTTGCACTTTTTTGCCTTTTAGTTGCTTAACACTAGATTGTTCATTATTGTCCTTAGATTTTGAGGATGACATGATTATAACATCTGATGTCTCTCGATATATTGAAGACCCTGGTTTTGGGTATGAAGACTTTGCCAGACGAGGAGAAGAGCATTTGCCAACATTCCGAGCTCAGGTATAATATGTCTTTAATTCAGAGAAACTAGAACTTTGTAATTAAATACATTTTATTCTTTTAGGACTATACCTGGGAAAATCATGGGTTCTCCCTGGTGAACAGACTTTATTCTGACATTGGACATCTTCTTGATGAAAAGTTTCGGATGGTCTACAATCTCACATATAACACTATGGCCACCCATGAGGATGTTGACACAACCATGCTGCGCAGAGCTTTATTTAACTATGTTCACTGTATGTTTGGAATCAGGTATGTTCATTGTAGAGACAGTTTTTTACATTTCATTATAAAGCTATTGTTGTATTGCTCGTAGGTATGATGACTATGATTATGGAGAAGTTAATCAATTACTTGAAAGAAGCCTGAAGGTTTACATTAAGACAGTGACCTGCTATCCTGAGAGAACTACAAAACGCATGTATGATAGTTACTGGCGGCAGTTCAAACACTCAGAAAAAGTACGTGTTTCAGTATTAAGCATTATACCATAGGTTACTAAACTGATAACATTTTCACTTCTAGGTTCATGTCAATCTACTTTTAATGGAAGCACGAATGCAAGCTGAACTTCTTTATGCTCTTCGTGCCATAACTCGGCATTTGACCTGAAGTATCACCCAAGGAAAATGTCATACATGTGTAAAGACCTTTCACATAAGATAAACATTGAAGCTATTTGTGATATAGCATCAAAAATTATTCAGTTCTCTAGTGTCAAAGTTTAGCCGTTTGTTTTTTTTTTTTTGTTTTTTGCGGCTGTAATGTGCAATGATGTGTTTTATTTTCCTTGATGCTTAACATTACTAACAATTGCAAAAATAATACTGAGGAGCACTACTTTGCATTGTTTGTAGTTGGAGTTTTGGATACTGATCATAAATCATGAATCTGGCGTATTAATGCTTAACTTCAGCGCCTTTGGGTTGTGTGTATGTGTATTTTTTCTCCCCCCACCCCGCCCTTTTTTTTTTAAGAATAAGGACAAGTGCTTACAATCTGCTCAAGCAATTGTTTTTCAGATATTGGAATTCAGCAAAGAGTGACCTCTCTGGCCATTCTAAAACTTTAATGTTGTGTCCTAAATCTGGTGGAGGAAAAGCATGCGCTGTTGAACCAAGCTGCTCACTGGACACATATTTGTGTCCCCAGGAGATTATTTGTCAGGCACTGTTTTTTATTTGTTTGTTTGTTCATTTATTGTTGTTTTACTGCTATTGGCGATAACATGAAATGTGATACAGCTATTGCCCATAATTTAATGTGAAATTAATCATGATGAATTCTATAGCATGCTACTGAAATGCCAAATTCAGCTATTTTCTTTCTCTTCTAAAATGGAAGTTTCAGTTTTCCATATCAGATGTATATAAGTGGAATTATAACACAATCCTATCACTGACAGTAATCCTCAGTCACCTTAAATAATCAGTGCTCACAGTGCTGCTTACAGTTCATTTAGTTGGCACATATAAACCTGTACCCACACAAGACTGACCAAAAATTTTCTTTGCACATTTTTCCTTTCTCATAGTTTTTTTCTATATTTCGTTAAGCAAAGGAAGGTTAATATGCCTATTTTTCCTGTTAGGCTTTTAGAAATTATTTTCCATGACTTTTGTTCTTATAATAGGTTAGACAGTTTATTTTTCAAAGGTAAAAATTGTGTTTCTATGCATTAATGTGATTGAACTACAAAAACAGAGTGCAATATGTTCAAAAAATACTCAACTAAACTTTCCCCCTGTCATATCACTGCAAAAGTGTCCTTTTAAACAGAGCCATAAAGAAATTTTTTTCAAATTTCTTTATTGCACAGGCTTTTTTCAGTTTTACCTTTCTGGGATTGAACAATGTTCCTTTCATAATGCCAAAGCATTCCCTTCCCCAGAAAAATCTCCTTGGACAACTGGTTTAAAAACGTTATTAAGTCATAGGGGAGGAATAAGCGGCCAAAAAGTCACATTTTTGCATTGGTTTACGTTGCTTGATTAGACTATCTTCAGAGAGCACATTATGTGTTTATAGCTTTAATTTGTATTATGTCAATGAACCAGTGAAGTGCCTAAAGAGATGCTTACAACTATCCAGTAGGACACAACTGCACTGCTTTTTAAACACTTTTTGGTTAGTTAAGGGTGACTTGAATTGTACACATACATGCTAATTTTTGAAAACTTATCCATTTTTCATAGTAAATAATATAGATAAAATTTTCTGTTAGAGTTCCCGCAAATATTTCATTTTAGACTTACTTGTGATATAAGATTTAACTTTTCTTTTGTGAAAGAATCGTGAACTAGTGTTTCATGAAATCATTTTCCTCTTCCATTTATCATCCTCCTCTGGTACAATATATTGGGTTGCTTTCTTTTAGATTTTGTTCCAGATAGGAAAACAAATATGACTGTATACTTATTAACATAAGGTAGTTCTGCATTTTTGGATTCCAGGATCCTGTTTGAAATCTTCCATGTGAGGAAAAAATTACTAATATTTTTAAAGACAGGGTGGTTTATTTAAAGAGATTATTCAGAGAACTTGTGCCATATCTCGTCTGTTTTATTGCATATGCCATATGTTAACTTTTATTCAATATTACATTATGTAGATATGTAATACAAAGAAAATATTTAGGAGAATGGCAAAACACAAATGGCAACATAAATGTCCATTTGACTTACCTAACTTCACAACTTTCAAGTTGAGGATGTCATTTATTCTTGAATTTGTTTTTTTACTAGATGCTTTCAATTAATAGCCCTATATTTTTGTGCAGGCGAACTGTATAACAGGATAAAAAATGATTTGTATGTATTGAAAAGGAGGAGAAATTCTCACAGAACACCATATGAGCTTTAGACCAAAAGGGGAAACAAGGTTTAAGTAACTAAAATGGCCACTTAGTTTGTGTTTATTTTTTTCCCTGGAAATGTAAGTAGTTGGAGTTTAGGCTATGGAAATATTAGTGCCTTTAATAGATCTCTTTCCTTGCAAAGTTTCTTTTTAGCTCAGCATTGATCTATCTTATCAATAGGAAAATAAGTTGACTTGGAACTATAAACAAAAACAACACCATATATTTATGAACCTCAGTGAACCAGCCTAGAAAAATTGACTTCTGCAGGTGCTAAAGCACCTACTAATACGCAGCATGCACAGCATTTCAGGTTGTGAATACCATTTTACAACGAGTTTGCTGTTAACTCTCTTTATCCAATGCAAACTTGAAATTCTGATGCGGTTTTCCAGGGTGGTATTTTTTCAGAGTATTGAATTTACTATTTAGTAATTTATAGTATAGCTTTTTATATTAAAATGTGATATTTTTAAAAGAGATATCTGGTTCAATTGGTATAATGACGTGATTATGCAATATGCTGATCTACACCTTGCGCTCACATTGTGCCAAACTTAAATGTGCAAGTGTACGTGAGAAAAGCACATGTGAATGTGAATTCTTTAATTCTTTGCTTATTATGTTAAAATTAGTCTTCATAGTCCACTGATGTGTATGCTTGAATAATGTCTATTTACTTTGGAATTTCAAGATTTCCAGCTTCAATGGTAATTTATAATTTCTCAGATCACCTTAAGAAATATTGAGATACTCTCCCACCTGAAAATAATCTGTTCTTTAACCCACCTGACTATGGGAGTAGCCAGGCAGGTGCCTCACTGGCTTCTTCAGACGAGGCTTCCTCAGGTGGATATATGACTATTAGGGGAAAAGAGGCTTTTGAGACAGCTTATTACCTCCTTCCCCTTTTTGAACTAAGTACATTGTCTCAGTCCCAGTATGAATTTGTCCCATTTGGGGTATTTTTAAAATAAAAGATGGCTAACATGGAATCTGGGGCATAGCCTTGGCCTTTAATTATGGTTGTAAGCCCAAATAATGGCAGAGAAACACAGGGCTGTTTTTACAACAGAAAACTCAATATAAGTTTTATATAAGAATCCTATAAAATTTGAACCAGAGCTCCTATTTAGTTGTTATAATGTCTCCTAAAGATCTTAAATGCTTCTAAAAGCTAATTATTATTCCAGAGCAACTTTTTCCTTTTCCCCCTTATAAAGTTTTTTTTTAAATCCAAAATCTTAGATTTCTGTGCCACAGCAAAATAAAATGATCAACAATTAAAGATCTGTACTTAAAATAGTACACCATTTTTAGTGGAGGGAGGGTGCATGCCTATATGATGGTAAGATTCTTTTGAACTCTAAGGACAATTCCTCATGGAAAAAATAAATTTCAGTGCATATTATAAAAATGATTTGCACTGTGTTAGCAAAATAAGGTGTTTTAGGTTGTATTTTAAAGACAATTCTAAATCATTTCTCTGGAAAGCAAGACCTTAAATTCTTCTCTTTAATAGAACTGCTTTTATGCAAAGAGATGGTCTTAACATGGACTAAACAGTACATAACAATAATGTTTGTTATGTAAATAGTATATCACATTTGCTTAGTAGCACAATTCAACAGCAGGCTGAAAGTCGTGGCTCCTCTGCTCAGATTGAGTTTTAAGTTACCTAATTTATGTAATCAGAATCTATTCTAGGTGGCCGTCAACGTAAACTGTGTTTCCCTATTATATCCCTCTGGAGACTGAGAATCAAATTAAATAGTCTTTCTTCAAAGCAGTACTGTAACATGAATGTATTTATCTCAGTCAACAGAACTTATATGCCCACTGTATGTGGAGCTTATTTCAATGCTAATTTGGCTTAGTTAGCAGACCTAGAATCTGCCCAGGTGAGACCTAGAACAAAAATAGCTGGGGTGAAATGGATAAGAGAGGTAGAGGTATATGTCAAGGCAGAGCCCTATGAGGAAGGAAGAGTTTTCAAAGAATATGAGGAACATAGTGCTGAGAGTGTGGCTGCCTTCAGCACCGTACACCTAATCTAGAGAAAATATTTCCCATGTGGGAGGTCCTGTCTGCATTCAGTCCACCCTTTTCTGCCTGCTTCTTCCTCCAAGTGCCTCAACCTCTACATGCTCACTCTCCTCCCCTTCCCTCAGCCCATCTTGGTCTAAGCAGCTTTCACAATCCAAACCAAACATCACCAGCCACCCGCTGATAAGTCACCAGCATTTACTTTCCTGAGTTACTTTTTCTCCATTCATTGAGACTATGGATTCATCCCAACTCCTTCTAAATCCCTCAACCATCCAGCTATATTTTGGCTAACCTTTGCCCTAGACACTCTACCAGATGTTAATGCAGTATCAAGTGTAAATTGTGTCACCCTATTCTGTTCTACCCTTTTCCCTGCTGCCGAAATATCTTGCTCTCCTCTACCTCATCCCCAAAGAGCCTATAAATTCAGAGTATCCAACCTTTTCATGGATTCACTCACTGTTGTTCAGTAATACAACTTCCATATTTTAAATAAATCATAAAAGATTTTTGCCTTCTATCAAAGTAGGAAACTTTATATTTATACATGATACAGAAATTGAACTATTTCTATCGTTCAGAATTTAGCATATAACAGGATTTTAAAGTGATTGAATTGCCATCCTAACTTGGATTTGTATTAGGTTATGAATGAATACTGTTGTTAGTCCAAGCTATTTGAATGTAAAGTTAAAATTCTCCAGCAATCCAGAATGACTTGTAACCCTTCAGTGGAATGGGAAATTTCTGGTATGCAAATAGGGTGGTGTTCCAGACATTTGTTTTATTGGTGGTGTTTGGGCCTTGAAACACATTTCTAATAGAATGACATATGGCAAAGGGTATTTAGATGGTCCTATGGGATCACAGAAGCCCATATGATTTAAAATATAGATAAAATAACACAAAATTGGGTACATAAGGGTTTAACCAGGCTTTCCTGGGTTAGACTAAGCCTCTAACCTCTGTTCCTATCCTGTTCTTATGGGAGGAAAAAAAATGTTCCATGGGATGAAAAGAAAATGCATTGACTTTGTAGTCTTTATTCTCCTAGCCGCACTTCGGGTATATCCAGAAGGAAGAGGAAATGCAAAGAGGAAGAAGATGTAATAGTTCTTCTCTCCAGCTAGGTGCACTTGAGGTTGTTCATAAATGTAAAATTATGTCAGGTTTCTAACATGGGACACTGCACACAGTTGTCTGACCTGATGAACCATCCCATTTGAAAGTATAGATTATTATTATTTCTTGTAGTATTTGGTTGTTTTCCATCTCATTCATGAACAACTCAACCTGATAGTAGTATCCAATAAATGCCTTTCAGGGCTCAGGAATGAATTGACATCCTAGTTAAGAAATGAGACTTAATAATGGAGACTGAATGAGGCGGTTTGTATTAAATTATATGCCATGAAGTGTTCATTTTAGCTTTAACCTAATTATGACTGTACCACCATGAAGTACAGAATGAAAAATTATATATATGGGGGGGAAACAGAATGAATATCTGATTCTTTTGAATGCTTGTGGAAATCTTTGAGATCGTGCAGGGCATACCACAAAATAGCCTTTAGAACAGATACCCAATTTTACAGTTCATAGGACAACATCAAACATTAGTAAGTCTAAATAAGATGAATAGAATTTTTGTTATGTAAATTTTGCTAGAACAGTCTATTTTCTTGCACCCCTCAAGTTAACCTCTTAAAAAAATGAATGTATAATTTCTACCGAAAGAATATCAGAGAGAATCTCTCTGGCCTATAGTGTTAAAATATTGTTCACAAATCCTGATTAGTTAAGTGCATACATTATGAAACTTACAGAATAAAACTTATTATACATCTCTTTCTTAAATTAATATCTTTACACATTTTCAACTGGCTCCCCAAGTCTGATAAGGAAGGATTAAAAGAAAAAAGAAATGTATTAGTTGGGTGGCCAAGGAGTTTCCTTTGTAATGTTGAGAGACTTCCGCTTTCTGAATTTCGCTGGTTCTCTAAGGTAAAAGAGTTAAATAGTACCCTTGTTCACCAAGGAAAGTGATCCAAACTATATATCTAGTGCAGATATTTCCTTTGCATTATTTAGTCTTCTCTGGAGAGAAAATACAGTTTCCCCTTCCTCTTTCTCTTCACATTTACTCTTTTCAACCCAAAATAAGAGACATAGAAAGCAAACCACAGCCAGTTTGGCATCTTCTCAGTGCTACTAGTATAGGCACATACACATACACAGTCTCAGCAAGGTTATAAAGAACCCTGTCAGGTCCACTTGCAACATGGCCTTGCTACTTGGATTAGCTCCTTTAAGCCTGAAAATAACTTTCCTGGTCATGGAAGAACTGGACGCATCTTTTAACTTATGAAATAGAAGTTGAACTTGAAAACTCTTTTTAAAAAATCCTGGTTTTGCAGGACAGCTACATAATGAATGTATATATTAAGACTGTAGCTGAATTGCACATGAAATCAGATTGCCAACTTCTTGACTTTCAATGTTAGACATTTATCCTTAAGTTGTGAGCGATATATGTAGCATGCTGTGAAATGTCTGTTATAGCTCTTTAATTCATCAGTATTAATACAGAATTATCATTTGCGTTTCTTGGTACTTTTTATTCAATGTAATCAGAAGCTGTGATGTTTTGCCTTTGTAGTCCTGTGCTTTGTTACTGTAATTTTTTTTTTTTTTTTACGAAGCACGTGACTGGACTAATGTAAGGCAGATGACGTGATCTTTAAGACTGCTATATATATCAGTCTCTTACTCTATAAGGTTTTAAATTAGAATAAGCTTTTATCAAATAGATAATTGATGCAATTTAGGATTCACGCAAGTTTCAGTGTCAAATGGCGGTCTTATAGTTTCAATTCTGAAAATAGCAAACTTAATAAACAGCCACTTTAAACTTGTTCTGGCAAACCAGACCCTGCTGTAGATATAGTCTAAGGTAGTTAACCATATAAGCCTTTTCAACTCTTAATGCCCTCCACATGAATCAGCAGTTAAGAAGGTTCTAGAACCCATGAAAGCTTTTGTATGTATTACTAGGTTTTGTTTTTCTTATGTTTGCTGATTTTACAGTTCTGACTAAAGCTGACCTAAATGGATCAGTTTATGTGTAATATTCTAGTGCTTTAATGACTCTTTTTTTCTTTGGAGGGAGGGTAACATTATTTGGACAGATGCAGAAGGAACTGTTAGTGAGTCAAGACAAACACATCTGAAATAAAGGAACTGTGTATTAACATGTTAACAATTCATAACTGCACTTTTTATGACATTTTGAAAATCTATTTATAGGTACAGAACAATGGGTTTTGTTAAACTGTATCACATTTATACTTGCAGAAATTTATTTCATTGTTATTAGTAGGAATTTTATTGGTTCAATAAAATTGGCAAAACTGAACACCAATCATTTGCCTACTTTGTTTATACTGGAGTAGCATTCTCGCTTGGTTTATTTCTGCTTGA